GGCCTCCCAAAGTGCTGGGATTACAGGCGTGAGCCACCATGCCCAGCCTGAGTGACATTTTCTAAGTTAAATTTTTGAATCTGAAAGATGCAGGTGTCAAATAATACAGTCACAACTCAAACTTGTGCTTAAAATTGTTTTAGAGAAATATATTTCAGAATTTACTGTCACTTTTAGTCAAAAGATTGACATAGAATACAATGTAAGCATTTTTAAGAAAGGCCAACAATCCCTATCAACATGCAGTTGTCTATAATTACTTTACAAGTGTTATGGGTGATACATGTTAACCTTCTATACCCTGGATATTTATATATTAAGGACAGTAATCTTAACTATTTCAAAATATGTTTTTGAAATCTTTCTTAGGTTGTCTTATACTTAGAACATTAAATGTAAGTTTAAGAATAATTACCTAAATATTGTACTTTTTCTTCACATAAGGTAGATTCTGTGATGAGCTATATTTTTGTTATTTTTACTTTTTGGCACTAGGGAGAGAATTGTCTTAAGATTTTTAAGTCTTGGAGAAATTTGTTTATCTTAAAATACTTCGGTCAGAGCATTCTTTGATTAGAATTATGAATAACTACACAAAATTCAAAGTTAGGTAATGAATGCCAAGCTTAGTGGACTCAATTTTCAACTTAAAGAATTGATTTTCTTAACAATGTATTGTTTTAGTTGCGGAATAATGAAATAGCAGGATACTTAGGACTTGGGAGACTTACTACTATAGATACAGTCATACTTCAAATTTATTGCGTGTTTGCATGCAGACAGTAATAAAACAGGTGGTCAATAAAGGGAGTGTATTAGTCCATTTTCATGCTGCTGATAAAGACATACCTGAAACTAGGAAGTAAAAAGAGGTTTAATGGACTTACAGTTTCACATGTCTGGGGAGGCCTCACTATCATGGCAGAAGGCAAGCAGGAGTAAGTCATGTCTTACATGGATGGCAGCAAGCAAAGAGACAGAGAGCTTATGTAAGGAAACTCTTGCTTTTTTTTTTTTTTTTTTGAGACTGAGGCTCGCTGTGTCCCTGGCTGGAGTGCAGTGGTGCGATCTTGGCTCACTGTAACCTCTGCCTCCTGGGTTCAAGCGATTCTCCTTCCTCAGCCTCCCAGGTAGCTGAGATTACAGGCACATGCCAGCATGCCCCACTAATTTTGTATTTTTAGTAGAGACAGGGTTTCACCATGTTGGCCAGGCTGGTCTCGGACTCCTGACTCCAGGCGATCCACTGCCTCAGCCTCCCAAAGTAACTCCCATTTTTTAAGCCATCAGATCTTGTGAGAGTTATTGCTTATCATGAGAACACCACAGGAAAGACCTGCCTCCATGATTCAGTTATCTCCCGCTGGGTCCCTCCCACAACACGTGGGAATTATGGGAGCCACAAGATGAGATTTGGGTGGGAACACAGAGCCAAACCATATCAGGGAGTCACACAGATATTTTGATTTTCCAGTGCAGATAAAAATTACATTTGTACCACCCTATAGGCTATTCAGTATACAGTAGCATTATATCTAAACAACAATGTACATACCTTAAGTAAAAAAAAACACTTTATTGCAAAAAGTCTTAACAATCATCTAAGCCTTTAGCAAGTAGTAACCTTTTTGCTGTTAGAGGGTTTTGCCTCAATGTTAATGGCTGCTGACTGTTCAAAGTGGTGGTTGCAGAAATTTGGGGCGGCTGTGGCAGTTTCCTAAACGAAGACAACAATGAAGTTTGCTGCATCAATTGACTCTTCTTTTCACAAAACATTTCTCTGTAGCATGTCATGCCATTTTACAACATTTCACCTATAGTAAAACTTTTTTCAAAATTGGAATCAACACTCTCAATACCTGTTGTTGCTTTATCAACTAACTTTATGTAATACTCAAATCCTGTGTTGTCATTTTAACAGTATAACAGAACACCTCCATCAGGAGCAGATTCCATCTCCAGAAATCACTTTCTTTGCTCATCCATAAAAACAACTCCTCACAACTCCTCATCCATTCAGGTTTTATTATAATTTTGCAGCAATTCACTTACGTCTTCAGGCTCCACTTCTAAATTTCTTTCTCTTGCTATTTTCACATCTCTTTTTATTTCCACCACATCTTCCACTGCACTGTTGAACCCCTCAGTGTCATCCATGAGAGTGGAAACAACTTTTGAGATCCATCTGAGGAATCACTATCTCTGGACAGCTATACCCTAAATAAATGGATTCCTTAAATAATAAGACTTGAAACTTCAAATTACTTCTTGATTCATGGGCTTCAGAATGGTTGTTGTGTTAGCAGGCATGAAAACAGCATTAATATCCTTGTACATCTGCATCAGAACTTTTGGGTGACCAGGTGCGTTATCAATGAGCAGTAATATTTTGAAAGGAATCTTTTTTTCTTTCTGAGTAGTGGGTTTAAAATCTTCAGTAAACCATGCTGTAAAAATAGATATACTGTCACCCAGGCTTTGTTGTTCTATTTCTAGAACACAAGCAGAGATTTAACATAATTCTTAAAGGATCTAGTATTTTCAGAAAGGTAAATGAGCATTGATTTTAACTTCAATTCACCAATGGTGTTAGTCCCTAACAAGAGAGTCTACTTGTCCAATGGTTCTTTGAAGCTAGCCTTTGACTTTTCCTCACTAGCTATGAAAGTTCTAGATGACACCTTCTTCCAACTGAAGACTGTTTCACCTACATCGACGATCCGTTGTTTAGTGTAGCCACCTTCATCTGTCAGCTTAGCTTATCTTCTGGATAGCTTGCCACAGCTTCACTTTGTCCTTTTTTGTTATGGAGACAGCTTCTTTTCTTGAACCTCATGAACCAACGTCTGCTGGCTTCCAGCTTTTCTGCAGCTTACTCACCTCTCTCACCCTTCATAGAATTGAAAAAAGGGCTTTCTGTGGATTAGATTTTGGCTTAAGAGAATGTTGTGGTTGGTCTGATTTTCTGTTCAGAGAACAAAAACTTTATTTAGCTCAGCAACAGAAAGTTGTATCCTTGAAAGTCACCCTGGTAATTAATATATGATCAGAAAAGTAATTGACAATTTTACTTTGTAGGTTCCTGGGGGCTTTGAAAGAACTATGTTTATTTCAGGAAAGGAACAATAGTATGTTATCATTTGAAATGAAAACAGTAAAAATCTGCACTTTCTATTTAGTAGCCAGAAAATGTCCATAAATCCTGTTTTAGGGCACTGGAATTTGGAGTAAATGACCCATTGTTTGTATAAAGATTTAAACAAAGACTGATCATCAGCTTTATTCTTTATTATTAATGTCCTGTGCTTGTTAGTAAAACCCAGTTGCTTGGGTTTTTGTATCCCTGGAGAGTTTATTTTTGTTATCTTTTTCACTGTTAGGCTTCTTACTAAAGAGGGATTCAAGTAAGTAAATAACTTAAGAGAAGCAACAGGAATTGAAATCTATAAAGCTTTGTTTTCTCAACTTGGCACAACTGCATCTGCCTTTGCAGTCTGGGATTGGATGATTGATTTTATATCTTGGAAGCTCATTTTTATATGAGTGTGAAACGAGTCTTTCAAAATACACTTTGTGAAGATAACATTAATTAGTTACTGTCATCAACCAACAGGGACAAACCTCTCCTTTTTGTGATTTCTACAGGAGGATTGATTTAACTGTTAAATTTTGTCATGTTTTTCAAAGAGCAATAAAGAATCCCCCAGGAGGAAGAATGAGAAAAGAAGCAGCTCATTTTTGAGGATATGCTATGTACAAAACACCTCATAAGACAACTGACAGTACCTACCTTTCAGACAAATTATCTGAGTCACAGAGAAGTTACATAAATTAGTCGTGATCCCATAGCAAATGGTTGAGAAGATTTAAAGTCAAACATGTTTCCATTATTTAGGACCTATAAAGTGTCAAGCATCATGGTAGTCTTTGGACACATAAAGTCAACACAGGGCTACTTGGTAGGAGTTACTTCTAGGTAAAAGTCATTGTTCTCTAAAACTCTAGCCCTGTTAGTGTATTACAGAATGCTATTGGAAATGGAGCTTATAGACTATATGAAGAATCTGTAACAGAGGACATGGAAGCAGAGAAGTTTTTTTAATGTTAGACCAATGATTTGTATTACATCTGAAATGCTCCAAAATCTGAAACTTTTTGAGTGTCAACATGAAGCTCAAAGGAAATTCTCATTGGAGTATATTGCATTTTGCATTTTCTGATTAGGAATGCTCAACCGGTAAGTATATATAATGCAAATATTACAAAATCTTAAAAAATTCAAAATCTAAAATACTTCTGGTCACAACCATTTTGGATAAGGGCCACTCAGCCTGTATCACTGTCAGTTCTGTACTGGGAAGCCATATGTGTTTTTGAACAAAGGAATTATGTTATTTAGATTGACTTTGTTAATTGTAATTTTTAATAAAAATTTACAATTTTCTGGTGAATTTTATCTCTAGTAAAATTTAGTCTGTGATATTTTGCTTACATTCTACTTTGCTAAACCATTTCCTTATTCCTAAGCACGGAATGATTGGATCTGGTGACTGGACTTCACTGCTCCTTGCTCTCACCCTCCTCAGCAAATTTCAGTTTTACCTCCTCTCCTCTCACAGTTTTAATTCCTAGGTCTAAATTACAGATAGCCATCTGCCTACCCCCAACTCATGCACCTATTTACTAATTTCCCAAATATTTTTAAGCGCTTTCTATGTGCCAGGCCTTGAGTGCACAAATATTCGTTAAGTGCTTTCCATGTGCCATGCCTTGGGGCATGGTGGTAAGTAAGGCAAACCTAGTCCTATACCTCGGGAACTTACCTTCTAATTGAGGAGGCAAACAAGAAACAGCAATTAGTCTAATTGCTTTATTATATGTGCTATGAGAGACAAGGATAACATGTTAGGAGAGCATATTAGAAAAGGGGTGAGAATAGGGAATTATCCTAGCAGGGTAGATCAGGGAGATGACATTTGTGCTGAGACCTAAAGAGTGAATAGAGTTAACCAAGCAAAAAAATGTGGGATGCAGGTTGCCGGGGAGAGGTTGGGTGTCAGCTGGGGTCACCAAAGGGATGAACTCAGAAGAGGAAGTATATTTTATTTTATTTCCCATCTGAATTTTCTAGCACCATAGTGTCTGCACATTTAGATTTTATTAAATAAAAATGTAAAGTAGTATATTTTGCTTCACTTCCTGATTGCACATTCCTAGAATATTGGAATTTATATTTTAACTACCACAGTGCCTCGAATAATCCTTTGCATATAATATTTTCTCTACTGGTACTTGATTTAATATACTAACATTTTTTGCTTGATTTGGAATGGAGTCGGTAAAGAAGAAAGAATTTTTTTATAAAAATAACTTACATAGTCATTACTTACCCTATTATAATTTCACGATTGACTTACAATTATTTAGTTATGGTCATTTGAATGTGCTACTTAAAATTTGTCATGAGTAATTTTTAGATTAAAGAAGAGCAATGTTGAAAATGAAACTACTTGTGTATTTAGAAAGGTGATTACAATTGACAGTATTTTATTGTACATTTTAAAATAACTAAGAGTAAAATTGGATTATTTCCGTAACACTGAGAAAGGATAAATGCTTCAGGTCATGGAAACCCCATTTTCTCTATTATATATAATAATGTGATTATTAAGCATTGTATGCCTGTATCAACATATCTCATGTACCTCATAAATATATACACTTATTATGTACCCACAAAATTAAAAATTAAAAAAAGAAAAAGGAAAACAGAAAGGTGTGTAGAAGCTATATCATTTAGTGGTGTTGAAAGTTTTAATTTGAGATGTTTAGATAAATGGACCACTCTTTTTCAGGTTGTATTGTTTTTGACTGTTGAAAAGCAGAATGCAGATACATTCATTTTATTAATTGTAGAGCTCTTATACTTTTGAAAGAGAGCAAGTTATTGTGCTTTAGAATTGTACTGACTTTTTTTTGTTTTGATGGTGTCTTAACGAATAAAAATAATCTTATTAACAACAATAAAAATTCCTAGATTTCGTAGCTTTAATAAAGATAACACTTATCTCACCAGGTAATATGAAAAATAACATACAGTTTTAAGATTCCAAGGTTCTCACCAGAAGCTCTATATTATGAAGAAGAGACTGCTGTTATAATTTTGTGTATAAAGAAGAATCAAGCAGGGAAATTAAGGAGAAATCCAAGTAACCAAGACCTTTAACAGTGTACACAATGACTGAACTTTTTATAGGCTTTCTCAAACTTTTTCATTTTCATGCGATATATAAACCCTGCCCCTGCAGTCATGTGTATTTCCCTATGACTTAATTTTCTCATCTGTCAAATGGGGTACTAAATAGTACCTGTTTCAGAGTGTATTGGAAGATTAAGTAATTTGAAGTTTAGAAGATGTCTAATACTCAGTGAGTACACAATTAATATTAGCTGTTGTTTGCTCAATAGTCCAAATGATCAAGTAACTTTTTTCAATAAGGAAACACATCTTTTTGAACCTTTCGTAAACAAGTTCTTTAGTTGTTTTTACATAACTAAACAAATACTTATTTGGGTTAATTTGGTTTCTTTAAGGAGAACCTTGAAGAACTTTTCCCCAACATTTTATAATTTAAAATATTGTGAGAAAGTGACTAGAAACAGATACTTTTCCATTAAGTTTATAAAGGACATAGGGAAACTTTATATGCACACTCAGGTCATTGTTTTGTTTTGTTTGTGGTTTTTCAATACAAGAAAGTATTTGCTTTTGATTCTTTTTCTGTTCCAACTCATGTTTTCTTCCTCGGGAGCAGCTGTCATTCTTAGGTAGAATCTCCTTTCTTTGTGTACTCTATTAACTTCTCTTCCATCTCAGAGTAATTGATTCCTCAGCATTTTATTGATGATATGGAACAGCTTTTGAAATAATTTCTTCAGTTTTCTGTGCGAAATCACTTTTTTTCCCCCCAACAGGGTTTTGCTCTGTCACCCAGGCTGGAATGCAGTGGTACAACCTAGGCTCACTGCAGCCTCTGCCTCCCAGGTTCAGATTACAGGCGTGCAGCACCACACCTGACTAATTTTTGTATTTTTATTAGAGATGGGGTTTCACCATGTTGGCCAGTCTGTTCTCAAACTCCTGACCTCAAGTGATCTGCCCACCTCAGCCTCCCAAAGTGCTGGGATTACAGGCGTGAGCCACTGCGCCCGGCCTTAAATCACTTTTGAGGTAGATGTTTTTCTTTCCGATATGTCGGGACAAAATTACCTTTTCTTGTGCTGCAGCATTTTTTTCATAGTCTTCATATATTTATTTTACTATTTACCTTGCTTGAATGAAGAGACATCTGGTGAGACTAGGTTTTTACTGGCAGATAAGATGTGTGGACTTTCTTCTAATGGCTCAACTTCCACATGAGTGATGGTCATATTCCCTTTCCATCTCTGTAACTAGAAGGAAGGTTGATAAGCTTAGATTCAGCCCAGTTCTCAGTGGCTAGCATCATATGAAATGAAGTCAGGGTGTCTTTTATCTCTGTTGCCTCTGATTGTTATTGTGTTCCATATGGTGACATCATAGACATCTACAAATTCCACCATATGCAGTTACCAGGATCATCCCTGAATACACCCTGTTGATAACAGTTAACTTGCGGGTGTACCTCCTGCACTGCAGGCTTAACAGCTGCCATCTCTGTTTCTTTCTTCTTTCACTCATCAATTATTTTTGCTTTTTTTCCCTGTTAATTGCAATATCTGAATGGCCATACACATAGGAGGTTGTGAATAGTACTCTGGCCATTTAAAAATAATGTTTAAAATAGGGAAATAGGCCAGATCTGGTAGCTTGTGCTTGTAATCCCAGCACTTTGGGAGGCCAGAGTGGGCACATTGCTTGAGCTCAGGAGTTAGAGACAAGCCTGGACACCATGGCAAAAACCCTTCTCTACAAAAAAATACAAAAATTAGCTGGGCATCATGAGGTGAACCTGTAGTCCTAGCTACTCAAGAGGCTGAGGTGGGAGGATGGTGTGAGCCCCATAGGTAGAGGTTGCAGTGAGCTGAGATTGCGCCACTGCACACGAACCTAGGCAACATACTGAGACCCTGTATTTAAAAAAAAAAAATTAAAAAAAGAGAAAATGTATTTAGTCTTTTATAAATGCAGTGTTTTTGGCTAAGAGGCAATTCAAGGGAAGATGTTAAACATCTTCTTTCCTTTTTCTCAAGTGTGTTGGCTTTTTTGTTTCTTGAGCTAAATCATAGGCAGGCTACTGATTCATTTTTTATTTCAATTTCATTGACTTTGTTATTTGTAGAAATTCTTGGCAAAGCATATAAGGACTGTTTTGCTAGTAATAGGTTTCAGTTATATTTGAGTTTTCATCGTTTTTAGGGACTATCTTAGAAATCACTTTATACTTAAGCCTCTCAAAGGAGAGGCTTAAGTTGGAGTGCTCAAAACTAGCTATTTAATAAATGGTTAGACTATTCAAATAAATATTACAGAGCTGATGATCTATAATATTTTTCCTTCTTAATTCTATGAAAAAGGTAATTTTATGGTGTCTATTAATTTTTTCCTTTTGTATTATGGTTAAGACAATTTATTAACTGTATAATACACAGCTATATGTTATCATCTGTGACATTTTGTGAACATCCCATAAGTTAATGTCACGTATCAGAGATAATGTTCAAAGCTGTTTATTTTCTAGAAAATACTTTATGTCTAGTATTTGACCATGCCACACTGCCATCAGTATTGTAAGTCTCCTGAGAACTACTGCTGCACATGATGATATATGCATATGACACAATAAACACCAGATCATAGTTGTAATTCATGGATGAGGTTGGGCTTTCAGTGTTTTGAGCAGGAAAGACTTGATAGCTTCAGACAATTTAGTGAGTAAGGGAACGATCTTTTGGAGGACTGGGATGTAAGTCGTCTTTGAATTACTTTGTATAGAGGGACTCAATTTTACTATCTCCATCTACTGGCAGGTAGGAACTATATCCAAGCATCTGGACTGGCATAGAAAAGAGGAGAAAGAACATTTAAAAGGTAAGCAAAACGTATATTTTTATTTACTCTGAATGTATGTCTATGTCTATGTTTTTTGCTTTAGGAGTACAAGATCCTCAGCATGAGAGAATTATTACTGTGTCTACTAATGGAAGTATTCACAGCCCAAGGTTTCCTCATACTTATCCAAGAAATACGGTCTTGGTATGGAGATTAGTAGCAGTAGAGGAAAATGTATGGATACAACTTACGTTTGATGAAAGATTTGGGCTTGAAGACCCAGAAGATGACATATGCAAGTAAGTGATCATACTTGAAATCCCAACAATGTAATGATGTCTCTTTCCCTTTGTCTTTTTGCAGGTATGATTTTGTAGAAGTTGAGGAACCCAGTGATGGAACTATATTAGGGCGCTGGTGTGGTTCTGGTACTGTACCAGGAAAACAGATTTCTAAAGGAAATCAAATTAGGATAAGATTTGTATCTGATGAATATTTTCCTTCTGAACCAGGGTTCTGCATCCACTACAACATTGTCATGCCAGTAAGTACCACTTTCAGATCCCCTTATTTAATAACAGTTAACACAGGATTCATTTTACTTTCAGCAATTCACAGAAGCTGTGAGTCCTTCAGTGCTACCCCCTTCAGCTTTGCCACTGGACCTGCTTAATAATGCTATAACTGCCTTTAGTACCTTGGAAGACCTTATTCGATATCTTGAACCAGAGAGATGGCAGTTGGACTTAGAAGATCTATATAGGCCAACTTGGCAACTTCTTGGCAAGGCTTTTGTTTTTGGAAGAAAATCCAGAGGTAAGCTCCCTCTTCAGATTAGAACCTCATTTTATTTTTCTTTGCTTTCTTTTATACCATATAGTGGTGGATCTGAACCTTCTAACAGAGGAGGTAAGATTATACAGCTGCACACCTCGTAACTTCTCAGTGTCCATAAGGGAAGAACTAAAGAGAACCGATACCATTTTCTGGCCAGGTTGTCTCCTGGTTAAACGCTGTGGTGGGAACTGTGCCTGTTGTCTCCACAATTGCAATGAATGTCAATGTGTCCCAAGCAAAGTTACTAAAAAATACCACGAGGTAGGTATACAATTTTCTTTTTGGTTTCCTTCTTTAAAAGTGGCTTACTCTTATTCCCTTTCAGGTCCTTCAGTTGAGACCAAAGACCGGTGTCAGGGGATTGCACAAATCACTCACCGACGTGGCCCTGGAGCACCATGAGGAGTGTGACTGTGTGTGCAGAGGGAGCACAGGAGGATAGCCGCATCACCACCAGCAGCTCTTGCCCAGAGCTGTGCAGTGCAGTGGCTGATTCTATTAGAGAACGTATGCGTTATCTCCATCCTTAATCTCAGTTGTTTGCTTCAAGGACCTTTCATCTTCAGGATTTACAGTGCATTCTGAAAGAGGAGACATCAAACAGAATTAGGAGTTGTGCAACAGCTCTTTTGAGAGGAGGCCTAAAGGACAGGAGAAAAGGTCTTCAATCGTGGAAAGAAAATTAAATGTTGTATTAAATAGATCACCAGCTAGTTTCAGAGTTACCATGTACGTATTCCACTAGCTGGGTTCTGTATTTCAGTTCTTTCGATACGGCTTAGGGTAATGTCAGTACAGGAAAAAAACTGTGCAAGTGAGCACCTGATTCCGTTGCCTTGCTTAACTCTAAAGCTCCATGTCCTGGGCCTAAAATCGTATAAAATCTGGATTTTTTTTTTTTTTTTTGCTCATATTCACATATGTAAACCAGAACATTCTATGTACTACAAACCTGGTTTTTAAAAAGGAACTATGTTGCTATGAATTAAACTTGTGTCGTGCTGATAGGACAGACTGGATTTTTCATATTTCTTATTAAAATTTCTGCCATTTAGAAGAAGAGAACTACATTCATGGTTTGGAAGAGATAAACCTGAAAAGAAGAGTGGCCTTATCTTCACTTTATCGATAAGTCAGTTTATTTGTTTCATTGTGTACATTTTTATATTCTCCTTTTGACATTATAACTGTTGGCTTTTCTAATCTTGTTAAATATATCTATTTTTACCAAAGGTATTTAATATTCTTTTTTATGACAACTTAGATCAACTATTTTTAGCTTGGTAAATTTTTCTAAACACAATTGTTATAGCCAGAGGAACAAAGATGATATAAAATATTGTTGCTCTGACAAAAATACATGTATTTCATTCTCGTATGGTGCTAGAGTTAGATTAATCTGCATTTTAAAAAACTGAATTGGAATAGAATTGGTAAGTTGCAAAGACTTTTTGAAAATAATTAAATTATCATATCTTCCATTCCTGTTATTGGAGATGAAAATAAAAAGCAACTTATGAAAGTAGACATTCAGATCCAGCCATTACTAACCTATTCCTTTTTTGGGGAAATCTGAGCCTAGCTCAGAAAAACATAAAGCACCTTGAAAAAGACTTGGCAGCTTCCTGATAAAGCGTGCTGTGCTGTGCAGTAGGAACACATCCTATTTATTGTGATGTTGTGGTTTTATTATCTTAAACTCTGTTCCATACACTTGTATAAATACATGGATATTTTTATGTACAGAAGTATGTCTCTTAACCAGTTCACTTATTGTACTCTGGCAATTTAAAAGAAAATCAGTAAAATATTTTGCTTGTAAAATGCTTAATATCGTGCCTAGGTTATGTGGTGACTATTTGAATCAAAAATGTATTGAATCATCAAATAAAAGAATGTGGCTATTTTGGGGAGAAAATTATGTGTGTGTGTGCTCAAGATTTATTTCTTGGACTCTGAGAAAATGAAAGATAAAATTTTCTGTTATGATTTTCATTTAGCAAAAGCATATGTCAATTCAAAAGACAAAAAAAGGGAAGATACCTGTGAGCCTTCTCTGCCTCTTGTTTCCAATGCCTTTGAGCAATGGTTTTATTTTTCTTACTGGTCTTAATACAGATTTCTGGTAATTTAAGTTTCACCTGACTTGAAAGTTGTATGGTTTATGAAATGCTTGGTGATAGGTGGTATGGTAGTATGAAACTGGAAAAAAACTTGCAGGTTTCCACTCATGTCTTCATTGTCACTGGCAACTACTAAATGGGGTGAGCATAAATTGATTTGGTGCATGGATTATTGTACATTGCACACTTCAAGATATGGTTCCTCAGTTCCAGACATAGATTCCTATTCAGGGCTGGTATCTTCAGCATCCTTTCCTCAGCCTTTCAACTTGGCAGAGATGTCTAGTGTCCAGGGCCTTCTGTCTTCAGACTGCTCTTCAGGCAAGCACCCTTTTCCTGTGCTTTGACACCTGCAGTTCTGCCCTGCCTCCAACTATGTGGAAAACAAAGAAACAAAATGAGCCTATGTGTTCTGTCTTACTTCCTTACCTTTTCCTGGTTTTGTCCTATCCATATAGAGGCCAACTAGATATATGGAATATGCAACGTAGTAAGTAGTTGGCAGTTTACAACTTTCATTAGTATAGTAAAGACTACTAAGTCTTAGTAAATAGCCTGTTTAACTGTGTTTAATCCATTGTTTCCCATCTTTGAACGAAATATATTTTCCCTTTTTTAATATTTATTTTTTGTTTACTTATAAAATCTTGACAGCCAGAAGAGATCATAAGGGTAGCAGTCCTCAGTTGCCAGTCGGTGAGTGGTTACCATGTGAGGACTAACCACTTTATAATCACTTACTCATAGATCGTCCTGTGTATTTTACTAAACACACACACACACACACACACACATAAATAGCACATGACCCTAATTTCTGAGAAGTACAGTAAGTATTGACTGTATTGACCACACACCGTTTTGTGTATGATATCTGTTTCAAGCCTTTGTCCTTGAGACATGGGCTGTTTTGCCCAGTGATGTTTACTAAAATAAAAGCAAGCCTTAAATGTCATGAGGCAGGTGTTCATGTCTACATTTTTCATT